CATGCTTGTAATCCCAGCTACTCGGGAGGCTGAGGCAGGAGAACCGCTTGAACACAGAGGCAGAGATTGTGGTGAGCCGAGATCACACCATTGCACTCCAGCCTGGGCAACTAGAGCGAAACTCTTGTCTCAAAAAAAAAAAAAAAAAAAAAAACAGGGAAAGAAAAGAAAGGAAACCTGCCCTCCTATCATAGGATAATCCCATTTCCTCCTGTCTAAAGAGACGCCTACTTAGTCATCCTGGGTGACTGCATCAGGGAGGTAGATTTTGGAGTCTGAAAGGCTGGGTTCTGTCACTTTGTTACAGTGCCTCTGGTGCAAAGAAAGCATTTTAAAAACCCTGTACAATTAAAAAATTGAATTTAATTACTTTGTGTAACTTTGAATAATTCACAGAAGTCTGAACTTCTTTATCCTGTCCTGTAAAATGGAGGTAAAAAGCCCTTGGCCGAGAGCTGTTTTGAGGAAAAACTGAAATAACATTGGTAAAGTGTCGCACAGTACTTGGCACACAGCAGCCCCTCGACAAACATTAGCTTTCTTTCCCTTTCTTGTCGGTTTCTTCCTCTCCAAACCCGCGTGTTGCTTTTCTTTTTAATTATTTTTCTGTAGCCCTCCTTTGCGGCCACAAACTCGCTTTCTAACCCAGGTTCAGCCCTTTTATTGGCTGAGTGACCTTGTGCAAGTCACTTTTCCCCTGTAGGCCTCGGTTTATTCTCCGTAAAATCAGAAAGTTGGCCTCCGATCTCCAAGCACGCTTTTCACGACGAAGTGGGACTGTTAAGTTTACAGAGCTGCTTTCCTCCCCCGGGACTGATGGTACGGTCCCCGGGCGGCTCCCCACCCATCTGTCGCAGACCTTGGTACAGGCCCAGGGGGCCCTCGGCGGCCTCTCCGGGCTGCCCTTGCCCCCTGCCGAGTTCCGGGCCCGTGTCTGCGCAAGCTGATTGGCTGGAGCGGTGCCCGGGCTGCGCGGCTATAGGTGAGCCCAGGAGGGGACGGGCGGGGCGGGCCGGAGGCCCGCCCCCTCCCCCCTGGGTCGGACGCTGAGCGGAGCCGCGGGCGGGAGGGCGGACGGACCGACTGACGGTAGGGACGGGAGGCGAGCAAGATGGCGCAGACGCAGGGCACCCGGAGGAAAGTCTGTTACTACTACGACGGTGAGCACCGTCCTCGCGGCGGGGGCGGGGCCTGTTAGTGAAGCTGTCACTCTCTCTTCTTCAGGGGATGTTGGAAATTACTATTATGGACAAGGCCACCCAATGAAGCCTCACCGAATCCGCATGACTCATAATTTGCTGCTCAACTATGGTCTCTACCGAAAAATGGAAATCTATGTGAGTTACCAGAGGTGCTACCGCTCCCTAACATAACTTGCCCTTTCTCCCTTCTGCCCTCTAGCGCCCTCACAAAGCCAATGCTGAGGAGATGACCAAGTACCACAGCGATGACTACATTAAATTCTTGCGCTCCATCCGTCCAGATAACATGTCGGAGTACAGCAAGCAGATGCAGAGATGTAAGTCCATTCTGTTCCCTCACACTCTGAAGTGGAAACTAACCTTTTGCTTATTTCTTTCAAGTCAACGTTGGTGAGGACTGTCCAGTATTCGATGGCCTGTTTGAGTTCTGTCAGTTGTCTACTGGTGGTTCTGTGGGTAAGGAATATTCATCTTCTCCCCAGGGGTAGAACAGGCTTATGTTCTCTTTTCTCATGCCCAGCAAGTGCTGTGAAACTTAATAAGCAGCAGACGGACATCGCTGTGAATTGGGCTGGGGGCCTGCACCATGCAAAGAAGTCCGAGGCATCTGGCTTCTGTTACGTCAATGATATCGTCTTGGCCATCCTGGAACTGCTAAAGTATGCCTGCCTGGCCTTGTCTCTTGGAAGAGCCCCCAGACCCCTGACCCCCTTCTGATCCTAGGTATCACCAGAGGGTGCTGTACATTGACATTGATATTCACCATGGTGACGGCGTGGAAGAGGCCTTCTACACCACGGACCGGGTCATGACTGTGTCCTTTCATAAGTATGGAGAGTACTTCCCAGGAACTGGGGACCTACGGGTGAGAACGCCCTTTAGGAGCCAACCGGCTTATTCAGTTTTACTTTAATGGCCTTTTTAATTAGGATATCGGGGCTGGCAAAGGCAAGTATTATGCTGTTAACTACCCGCTCCGAGACGGGATTGATGACGAGTCCTATGAGGCCATTTTCAAGCCGGTAAGTGGCTTTATCCACCCCTTGGGCTACAAAGGTTGGTGGTGACCAGGATGTATCATTTTAGGTCATGTCCAAAGTAATGGAGATGTTCCAGCCTAGTGCGGTGGTCTTACAGTGTGGCTCAGACTCCCTATCTGGGGATCGGTTAGGTTGCTTCAATCTAACTATCAAAGGTGAGACCAGGTAGCACAAGGATGGGTGGGCGCCTGTAACTCAGCACCCCTTCTCCCACCAAAGGACACGCCAAGTGTGTGGAATTTGTCAAGAGCTTTAACCTGCCTATGCTGATGCTGGGAGGCGGTGGTTACACCATTCGTAACGTTGCCCGGTGCTGGACATATGAGACAGCTGTGGCCCTGGATACGGAGATCCCTAATGGTAATAGCTGCAGGGCCAGGTTCGGCTGGGCTCTCTTGACGGTCTTCTCTCCTGCCCCAATCAGAGCTTCCATACAATGACTACTTTGAATACTTTGGACCAGATTTCAAGCTCCACATCAGTCCTTCCAATATGACTAACCAGAACACGAATGAGTACCTGGAGAAGATCAAGTGAGTATATCCTCCAGCCACCCCTTGGTTGAAGAGCCCTGCTACTCTCTCCCATTGGCCACAGACAGCGACTGTTTGAGAACCTTAGAATGCTGCCGCACGCACCTGGGGTCCAAATGCAGGCGATTCCTGAGGACGCCATCCCTGAGGAGAGTGGCGATGAGGACGAAGACGACCCTGACAAGCGCATCTCGAGTGAGACCCAGACCTAGAGCCCTATGCCTTCCCCCTCTCACCCATGCTTCCCACTCCCTCCCAGTCTGCTCCTCTGACAAACGAATTGCCTGTGAGGAAGAGTTCTCCGATTCTGAAGAGGAGGGAGAGGGGGGCCGCAAGAACTCTTCCAACTTCAAAAAAGCCAAGAGAGTCAAAACAGAGGATGAAAAAGAGAAAGACCCAGAGGAGAAGAAAGGTGGGTTTGGGTTCAGCTGGGACTTGGGTCTCCCCTTGGCCATCCCTGTACTCTTGTGTTCTAGAAGTCACCGAAGAGGAGAAAACCAAGGAGGAGAAGCCAGAAGCCAAAGGGTGAGGAAGGAGCTGCCTGTGGCCATCTCCCTTCATCTCATGCCAGTCTCTGCTCTCTCCACAGGGTCAAGGAGGAGGTCAAGTTGGCCTGAATGGACCTCTCCAGCTCTGGCTTCCTGCTGAGTCCCTCACGTTTCTTCCCCAACCCCTCAGATTTTATATTTTCTATTTCTCTGTGTATTTATATAAAAATTTATTAAATATAAATATCCCCAGGGACAGAAACCAAGGCCCCGAGCTCAGGGCAGCTGTGCTGGGTGAGCTCTTCCAGGAGCCACCTTGCCACCCATTCTTCCCGTTCTTAACTTTGAACCATAAAGGGTGCCAGGTCTGGGTGAAAGGGATACTTTTATGCAACCATAAGACAAACTCCTGAAATGCCAAGTGCCTGCTTAGTAGCTTTGGAAAGGTGCCCTTATTGAACATTCTAGAAGGGGTGGCTGGGTCTTCAAGGATCTCCTGTTTTTTTCAGGCTCCTAAAGTAACATCAGCCATTTTTAGATTGGTTCTGTTTTCGTACCTTCCCACTGGCCTCAAGTGAGCCAAGAAACACTGCCTGCCCTCTGTCTGTCTTCTCCTAATTCTGCAGGTGGAGGTTGCTAGTCTAGTTTCCTTTTTGAGATACTATTTTCATTTTTGTGAGCCTCTTTGTAATAAAATGGTACATTTCTATATCCTCCTGAGCTTGTTTCCTATGTGTCCCTGG